TTTGAGATGGAGTGTCATTCTGTTGCCCAGGTTGGAGTGCAGTGGTGTGATCTCGGCTCACCGCAACCTCTGCCTCCCAGGTTCAAGTAATTCTCCTGCCTCAGCCTCTCAAGTAGCTGGGATTACAGACATGCACCACCACACCTGGCTAATTTTTGTATTTCTAGTAGAGATGGGGTTTCACTGTGTTGGCCAGGTTGGGCTTGAACTCCCGACCTCAGGTGGTCCACCCACCTTGACCTCCCAAACTGCTGGGATTACACATGTGAGCCACCATGGCCAAAAATTAGTATTCAAAAAATATTATCCTGCATCTTAAGTAAGTTGAATATGAAGCCATGGGAACTGAGAGAACAGGTTGTTTCTAAAGAGAAATTATCCCAAGAAAAGAAGGAAAAAGTGAGAAAGAATTAAGAGATGGATTGGGAACATTATTTTATTAGAAAATCAGTGACCATTCCTACTTTTATGACCCATGTCCCACCAGTGTTTGCTTGATGGGAATTTTTAGGGATGAGATACATTGCTATGTTACTACTCTATATGTGAATAACCGGTGTGCCTGATTTCTAGCACATTAATGGATTTTATAACTCAATAAATTATAGGCACTCAATAATTTTTATTAAATGAGTGAATGATAAAAAGCAGTGGACATAACTGGATATATTAAAGCAGCATGGGGCTATATGAGAGGAGGAGTTTCATAAGATCAAGATTAAAAATTAATTTGATATATATATTTTTTGCTTAAGTGGTGTTTACTAGTCTAAGGACCAGTACACATACATTAGAGAATGTATTCATTAAGAAGTCTCAGCCAGGCACTTAATTGTTGACACAGGAAAAAAAAAAAAAAGCCAACAAACCAACTCCGCAGAGCTGTGTTAAAAATACTGGACTTTCATCCCTTGATTGGAGGTATTATTACAGCATCAAGCTGACCTGCAATATGGATCATTGAGATCAAAGGCTATAAATTATAATGTTTGCCTTTAAAGAAGTCAATTCAACCCTGAATGTCATAGTTAGCTACTTTCAACTGGAAGCTACAACATGGATTTATGGAATCTGTCTTGGTTTCTGTTCTTGGATGCTCTTCTCGTGATTTCTGGCTTGGTAAGGAAACAGTATATAGAAGATAATTTAAATAATATGTTTTGTTTATGTGTTTATTTCCCAGGCAACTCCAGAAAACTTTGGTGAGTCTATTTTGAGTTTTGTTCTAGGTTATTCAATTTTTTGTTGTTGTTGTTTTAATCAAAGATGTAGATGGCGGAATGGACCAGGACATATTTGATATCAATGAAGGTTTGTGGATTTTTTTTACATAATCTCTTAAGTTGCTAACATGAATTTTTATCTTTACTCTTAGGTTTGGGACTGGATCTTTTTGAGGGTGACATCAGACTTGATAGGGTGAGTTGAAACAGTATAAGGAAGAATCTTCCTTAACTAGCCCTTTTGCATTTATTTTTGACAGGCACAAATTAGAAATTCCATCATTGGAGAAAAGTATAGATGGCCTCATACCATTCCATATGTTCTAGAAGATAGCTTGGGTTAGTATGCACCTTGAAGTATCCATAACTAATAAGCTTATTTTTGTTTGTTTTCTTCCTTCAGAAATGAATGCTAAGGGAGTTATCCTCAATGCATTTGAACGTTATCGCCTTAAAACATGTATTGACTTTAAGCCTTGGGCTGGAGAAACAAACTATATATCAGTGTTCAAGGGCAGTGGGTAAGTTGCAGACTTAGTCTTCTAAGGCATCTTCTTCCCCCTTTCTTGTAAACTCTCCTGTAAGCTGCTGGTCTTCAGTAGGAAATAGGCGGGTTGGGAAGCAAGAACTTTCCATCGGGGCAAACTGTGACCGAATAGCAACAGTTCAACACGAGTTCCTCCACGCTCTGGGATTCTGGCATGAGCAGTCGCGTTCTGACCGGGATGACTATGTCAGGATAATGTGGGACAGAATTCTGTCAGGTACATTTCTCTTTTTTTCCTATGTTTTTAGTCATCAAGTAAAGATTTTTTATTTATCCTTTAGGCAGAGAGCACAATTTTAACACCTATAGTGACGATATATCAGATTCCCTGAATGTTCCCTATGATTACACTTCAGTAATGCACTACAGTAAAACTGCATTCCAAAATGGAACAGAGCCGACAATTGTCACAAGAATCTCAGACTTTGAGGATGTGATCGGCCAACGAATGGATTTCAGTGACTCTGATCTCCTAAAGTTGAATCAACTGTATAACTGCTGTATGTGACAGGTTCTTTGAAATGACTTATATGAGTGTCAATAATTGTTTTTTGCTTTTTGTAGCCTCTTCCTTGAGTTTTATGGACTCGTGCAGTTTTGAACTGGAAAATGTGTGTGGCATGATCCAAAGTTCAGGAGATAATGCTGACTGGCAACGGGTTTCACAGGTTCCCAGGGGGCCAGAGAGTGATCACTCCAACATGGGCCAGTGCCAAGGTAACAGGAGTGAGATATTCCTAGACTGTATAGTTTTTCTCTCAATTCTGCTTTTCTTTAACAGGTTCTGGTTTCTTCATGCATTTCGATAGCAGCTCTGTAAATGTGGGGGCCACAGCAGTGCTGGAAAGTAGAACGCTGTACCCTAAAAGAGGATTTCAGTGCCTGCAATTTTACTTATATAACAGTGGCAGTGAAAGTGATCAACTGAACATCTATATCAGGGAGTATTCTGCAGACAATGTGGATGGCAATTTAACCCTTGTGGAAGAAATAAAAGGTACAATGTCAACATCCTTATTGTCTGGATTTTTGTCTTTGAAATAATAATGACTCTTTTGCAGAAATACCCACTGGGAGCTGGCAACTTTATCATGTAACATTGAAAGTGACCAAGAAGTTTAGAGTGGTGTTTGAAGGACGCAAAGGCTCTGGTGCATCACTGGGTGGTCTGTCTATTGATGACATCAATCTTTCGGAAACACGGTGCCCTCATCATATCTGGCATATAAGGAATTTCACACAGTTCATTGGCAGCCCAAATGGAACTCTGTATAGCCCTCCATTTTACTCTTCTAAAGGTTATGCCTTTCAGATTTACTTAAATCTAGCCCATGTGACTAATGCAGGGATATATTTCCACTTGATCTCTGGAGCCAATGATGATCAATTACAGTGGCCATGTCCTTGGCAACAAGCCACAATGACACTTTTGGATCAAAATCCTGACATTCGACAGCGTATGTCCAATCAGCGGAGTATAACTACAGACCCATTTATGACCACCGGTTCGTAACTCATTTTCTTTATTGCTAATAAAACACACTCCATTAATATAAATTGCTTTTTCAGATAATGGAAACTATTTCTGGGACAGGCCTTCTAAAGTGGGAACAGTGGCTTTGTTCTCTAATGGAACTCAGTTTAGAAGAGGTGGGGGCTATGGAACCAGTGCCTTTATAACCCACGAAAGGCTGAAAAGCAGAGATTTTATAAAAGGAGATGATGTTTATATCCTACTGACAGTGGAAGGTATGTCAATAAAAATAGTTTTATATAAACTAATTTCCATCCACACTCTTCCCCATCTTCCTAGACATATCTCACCTCAACTCTACACAAATCCAGCTAACACCAGCCCCTAGTGTTCAAGACCTCTGCTCAAAAACCACCTGTAAAAATGACGGTGTCTGCACTGTTCGAGATGGCAAAGCTGAGTGCAGGTAAGGATGATTTGAAAGAGATCTCTCCATTCTAATAACTCTGAGTCATGCTCTCAACATGCAGGTGCCAGTCAGGGGAAGACTGGTGGTACATGGGAGAAAGGTGTGAAAAGAGAGGCTCCACCCGAGACACCATAGTCATTGCTGTTTCATCTACTGTTGCTGTGTTTGCCTTGATGCTGATCATCACCCTTGTCAGTGTCTATTGCACCAGGAAGAAATATCGTGAAAGGATGAGCTCAAATCGACCAAATTTGACTCCGCAAAATGTAAGTTGAGGCTGATGTTTGATTATTCATAAATTAAATCATCAATTGTTCTTTCCCCTTTTAGCAGCATGCTTTTTGAAGATTAACTCGACAATATGGCCAGCTAATGAAATTAAAAAGGATTCTTCATCATGGATTTCGCCTAAGTGATATTACAGCCACCTCATTCTTCTAAAAGTGGATATTTTTCTGTAAATAGCTGGAAATATTATAAATCACTATTTTGGTCAAAGTCAAATTGGTGAAATGCTGTTTGTGTTTCCTTCTTTT